TTCGCCATGTTGGTCAGGCTGGTCTCGACCTTCTGACCTTGTGATTCGCCCGCCTCGGCCTGTCAAAGTGCTGGGATTACAGGCGTGAGCCACCGCGCCCGGCCGTAGTTATTGTTTTATACGATTTTAAGATCATTTAATTAAATCCTCTGAACTCCGTGGAGATTCCAATAGAAGTGTGTATTTGTAATTTTTGAACTGACAACCTTCTGTTACCTTTCATCTAATATGTTGTTGCATCAGTTCAAATACTGTTTTAAATCCTTCGATAAGTCGTCTCTATTCGTAGCTTTTTGGGTCACTTTTTTTTTTTTTTTTTTTTTCCAAAAAAACAGGAAGTCTTTTTACCTGCAGCGTCAACTGAGCCGGTTTTCCGGCGCGCGCCAGCCCCTCCCCTGCTCCCGCCCCAAGGTTCTGCGTTACCATGGGAACAAAGGTTGACGTCACTTAGGGCTTCCTTGCTGGACCCAAGGGTCGATGGTGAAGGGAGACGGGTGGAGAGGCGGTTTTGCTCCATCTACGCATGCGCACTTCCTGCTCCAGGACTCCCCCGCCGTAAATCTCGTTCCGGCTGGGCCTTTTCCGCCGCGACTCTCGCTTAATCCCGGAGAAACTGCCCCCTGGGGGAGGGGAGTAGAAAAAGGCTGGAACCAGCGACAGCCAATCCCGCGACACTACAACGCAGGCGAGATTGATTGAGTCCACCACCGCAGCCAATGAGAGAGCTCGCCGTCGCTCCGTCATAGAGTTCGCCCCACCCCATCCCCTCCTTTCTGGACTCGGAGCTCAGTTCACGCAGTAACAAATGAAGTGCGCGCTGCGACACCTCCCAGCCCACCGAACTCCGCCGCCATTTCCTCGCTTGGCCTAACGGTTCGGCCAATCCCAGCGCGCATCAAGAAGGACTGAGGCTCCGCCAATCGGAGGCCGCCGATTTCGACCCTTCGCCTCGGCCCGGCCCAATCCAGGCCCCGGCCCCGCCGCCCCCGGCCCGCCCCCGCGGTGCCCTCTCTCCTCCCTCTTTGTGCGTCTCGCGCCGCCGCCGCCCGCCGCGTGAGAGGACGGGCTCCGCGCGCTCCGGCAGCGCATTCGGGTCCCCTCCCCCCGGGAGGCTTGCGAAGGAGAAGCCGCCGCAGAGGAAAAGCAGGTGCCGGTGCCTGTCCCCGGGGGCGCCATGGCGACCGGAGCGAACGCCACGCCGTTGGGTAAGCTGGGCCCCCCCGGGCTGCCCCCGCTCCCCGGGCCCAAAGGAGGCTTCGAGCCGGGCCCTCCGCCTGCACCCGGGCCTGGGGCGGGGCTGCTGGCTCCCGGGCCGCCGCCGCCCCCGCCCGTGGGCTCGATGGGGGCCCTGACCGCGGCCTTCCCCTTCGCGGCGCTGCCTCCGCCGCCTCCGCCGCCGCCCCCTCCGCCTCCCCAGCAGCCGCCGCCGCCTCCACCGCCACCGTCCCCCGGCGCCTCGTACCCGCCGCCGCAGCCGCCCCCTCCGCCGCCGCTCTACCAGCGCGTGTCGCCGCCGCAGCCGCCGCCACCCCAGCCGCCGCGTAAGGACCAGCAGCCGGGCCCGGCCGGCGGCGGAGGAGGTGAGTCGGGCCGAGAGAGCGCGAGAGGCGTCTACATCGGATGGATTTTGTCTCTGCCTTTTAGACTTCCCAAGTAAGAAGCGGAAGAGGAGCCGCTGGAACCAAGACACAATGGAACAGAAGACAGTGATTCCAGGAATGCCTACAGTTATTCCCCCTGGACTTACTCGAGAACAAGAAAGAGCTTATATAGGTAAATATACGTTCTGCATCCAAATGCACTTTTTTTTTTTCTTTCCTAACCTGGTTTCTTCCAGTGCAACTGCAGATAGAAGACCTGACTCGTAAACTGCGCACAGGAGACCTGGGCATCCCCCCTAACCCTGAGGACAGGTTGGGAAACAGTTTTAACCAGCTGACAGTAACAGAATAGTAAACGGGAGTCTGTTTCCCACAGGTCCCCTTCCCCTGAGCCCATCTACAATAGCGAGGGGAAGCGGCTTAACACCCGAGAGTTCCGCACCCGCAAAAAGCTGGAAGAGGAGCGGCACAACCTCATCACAGAGATGGTTGCACTCAATCCGGATTTCAAGCCACCTGCAGATTACAAGTAAGCGGAGGGGCTCGGTCATCTGGGATGAAAATGTGCGGTGACACAGGCTTTTCTTTCTTAGACCTCCAGCAACACGTGTGAGTGATAAAGTCATGATTCCACAAGATGAGTACCCAGAAATCAACTTTGTGGGGCTGCTCATCGGGCCCAGGTGAGTAACTGCTGGTCTATAGGATATAGAATAGGTATAAACTTAGTCATTTCTGCCTCTCTAGAGGGAACACCCTGAAGAACATAGAGAAGGAGTGCAATGCCAAGATTATGATCCGGGGGAAAGGGTCTGTGAAAGAAGGGAAGGTTGGGCGCAAAGATGGCCAGATGTTGCCAGGAGAAGATGAGCCACTTCATGCCCTGGTTACTGCCAATACAATGGAGAACGTCAAAAAGGCAGTGGAACAGGTGAGCGGTGAGCCCAGAAAGGAAGCCTCCTAAAGCACTTAACTGTCCATTGCATTTTCACTAGATAAGAAACATCCTGAAGCAGGGTATCGAGACTCCAGAGGACCAGAATGATCTACGGAAGATGCAGCTTCGGGAGTTGGCTCGCTTAAATGGGACCCTTCGGGAAGACGATAACAGGTATGTGATCAGTTTAAAGGAGAGTGTAGAGATCCCTTGCATTGACCTCTTTTTCCTTTAATAGGATCTTAAGACCCTGGCAGAGCTCAGAGACCCGCAGCATTACCAACACCACAGTGTGTACCAAGTGTGGAGGGGCTGGCCACATTGCTTCAGACTGTAAATTCCAAAGGTGAGGGGCTGGCTCTTGCGGTTTCCTGGTAGTTTCTCTGTTTGTGTCCCCCACCCCACTTCAGGCCTGGTGATCCTCAGTCAGCTCAGGATAAAGCACGGATGGATAAAGAATATTTGTCCCTCATGGCTGAACTGGGTGAAGCACCTGTCCCAGCATCTGTGGGCTCCACCTCTGGGCCTGCCACCACACCCCTGGCCAGCGCACCTCGTCCTGCTGCTCCCGCCAACAACCCACCTCCACCGGTGAGCCTGGGGGCTGGCTCTCTTGGTCTGGCCAGGGACGTTGGCAGGAAATGCTCTCACGTAGTCTCTCATGTCTACCACCCAGAGCCGCCCACCCTGGATGAATTCTGGCCCTTCAGAGAGTCGGCCCTACCACGGCATGCATGGAGGTGGTCCTGGTGGGCCCGGAGGTGGCCCCCACAGCTTCCCACACCCATTACCCAGCCTGACAGGTGGGCATGGTGGACATCCCATGCAGCACAACCCCAATGGACCCCCACCCCCTTGGATGCAGCCACCACCACCACCGATGAACCAGGGCCCCCACCCTCCTGGGCACCATGGCCCTCCTCCAATGGGTAAGTAAGTGTCAGACCAGAAACCTTGGGGGCTGCTAAGTCCCTGCTCTTTCCTTCCATCAAGATCAGTACCTGGGAAGTACGCCTGTGGGCTCTGGGGTCTATCGCCTGCATCAAGGAAAAGGTAATGGCTGTCTGCTGGCTGTGGGTCTTCACGAGGCCTCATCTTTGCCTCCACCTGTCCACAGGTATGATGCCGCCACCACCTATGGGCATGATGCCGCCGCCGCCGCCGCCTCCCAGTGGGCAGCCCCCACCCCCTCCCTCTGGTCCTCTTCCCCCATGGCAACAACAGCAGCAGCAGCCTCCGCCACCCCCTCCGCCCAGCAGCAGTATGGCTTCCAGTACCCCCTTGCCATGGCAGCAAAGTGAGTAGAATATTTTGGGCTTGTGGGGGTGGGCGTGTGACCTTGGGCTTCTTTACCACCCCAGATACGACGACTACCACCACGAGCGCTGGCACAGGGTCCATCCCGCCATGGCAACAGCAGCAGGCGGCTGCCGCAGCTTCTCCAGGAGCCCCTCAGATGCAAGGCAACCCCACTATGGTGCCCCTGCCCCCCGGGGTCCAGCCGCCTCTGCCGCCTGGGGCCCCTCCCCCTCCGCCGCCTCCACCGCCTGGTTCCGCCGGCATGATGTATGCCCCGCCCCCTCCTCCTCCGCCTCCCATGGACCCTTCTAACTTTGTCACCATGATGGGCATGGGGGTGGCGGGCATGCCGCCCTTCGGGATGCCTCCAGCTCCCCCACCGCCTCCACCACAGAACTAGACTTGTTTTTTAAGAAAATATATATTATATATAGAGAGAATTGGTCTCGTTTAAACACGCCGAACCTCACCATATGGAGCCAGACATTGGGACGCACGCATGTGATTGTGTGTGCACGCATGTGTGTGTGTGCACGCACTGGGCTGGGCCAAGCGACTGAGGATTCGCTTGGGAACGGGCAGGTGGTAGTAGGGGCGCCAGCTTGGGCTCTCCTGGCGCCCCGTAGCATCGAGTGTCTTCTTTGTCTTCTTTCTCTCCTCACCCAACTCCCTTTGCCTCTCCCCAAACCGGGCCGCCAGGATCCCTCCCCGCGGCGGCGATGGCCCGAGCCATGAGAGTGAGGACTTTCCGCGCCCATTGGTGACCCTTCCAGGCAGACAGCCTCAGCAACGCCCCTGGTGGACAGGATGGTTCGGCAAAGCAGCCTGAGTTATTTTTGTGGACGGAATCGGAACACGCTGGCTCCATATCGTGAAATTTTTATTAATTTTTTTCTTTTTCCTTTGTTACTTCTTTATCTTTTCCTTTCTTCAGACTCCGTCCAAGGAGATGCTCTCCCCGGTCTTCTGCTGCAATTTAGATTCCTTTCCCTTCTCTCCAGTTCTCCTTCCCTTACCAAGGAGAGGGGAGCAAATGGTTTTGGGCAAGGGCTTTGGCCATTCATGTCAAGCTGGTTGTGGGTTTTTCAAGGTGCCATAGCCACCCCCAAAGATGTTTGTTTAAAGCGTGGGGTTTTTTAATCTCTGCCACCCTTGTCAAGGGAGTCTTGTAAAGTTGCCGAGGGTAGGTTCATCTCCAGGTTTCGGGATTCCCATCCGTCCTGGCGATCCTGCCAGCAGTGGGTGGGCAGCCTGAGCTCCCTCGGGCTCGCCTGCCAGCCTGGAGTTCTTCCTGTGCTCCTTGATCACCTGAGCTGCCTCAGATTCCATTTGGTCCTCTCCTTCCTGGAAGGCTTCCTTTTATGTTTTGTTTTAATCCCAAATGTCTGAATGTTTTGCAGTGTGTAGGGGTTTGAGCCCCTTGTTCATTCTCCTTCCTTTTTCCTCCCGCTTCCCTCTCCATGAAGTGATTCTGTTGACAATAATGTATACTGCGCGTTCTCTTCACTGGTTTATCTGCAGAAATTTCTCTGGGCTTTTTTCGGTGTTAGATTCAACACTGCGCTAAAGCGGGGATGTTCCATTGAATAAAAGAGCAGTGTGGTTTTCTGGGTCTGCTTCTTTATTTTCTTTTTAATGCCTGCC